TAATGCGCTGGTTCATGATTTATTTGGACACATACCTAAGTATCGATGAAGTCGTATTAAAATATGTACCAGCCTGTTTTTACTTATTTTTACTTTCATTTTATTTCAGAGCATTTAATGCGGTTTACAAATCAATCACATCTTCCAAAAACACACTGTGTTGTTTTTCTCCTCAAAGCAGTTTTTCATACATTGCATCATTTTCTGTTCATAACAGTCCCAAGGACTGGATAGGGTCGGCTTTGCTGTCTCCATTTTAATGACAGGAACTTAGATGTGGAGGCCTTACGCTGTCCAGGAAGGGGTTTTACAGACGTTACTTCGTTTGGTCTTCTCCTCCCACCCTGCACGGCGCAAAGAGCCCATCAGTTTGCGGAAGTCTGGGGTGGAGGACAGTCTGGAGTGACAGGCTGCTACCAGACCAGTCGATCTGGTTCGGGCTGTGACATAAGCTAGGGGTCGAAGTCAGGGGCACCCGCACAGGCGGACCTGCCTGGCACCTAGCCAAGGCGAATCCACCTTCCCGGCCAGCCACCAGGGCCTTGAATTGGCAAAGTATCGAATCCTGTTGTGTGTGAAGCAAGCTCTTCATGCGACACCTTCAGGGCGACCTCGGGTCAAGAACTACTCATTGTGCTGCTTGGACGCGCCGGGGCCCGAGTCTTCGTGGATCGGCCAGGCCAGGAGTGAAAGGTCTGGGAGTTCTTCCGGCCAAGAGCACCCGAAGAGCCACTGGGATCAGAAATGCGCCCCGGTGGACCCCAAACCCTGCAGCCGGGGGCGGGGGGTGTCGTGGAGTGTCCGCTCGCCCCATGCCGTGACCGGGACAACCGGTACAGCAAACTCACATGGAGCCCCAAGACTCTGGATCCCCAAGACTCTGGATCCCTATCGCCCCGCCCCTTCTGCAGGCCACGCCCCTTCCGCCGGTCCCAGCCTCGCGCGGGTCGGCCCCTTCCGCCGGCCTTTCCCCGAGCCCCGCCTCTTCCGCCAGCCCCGCCTCTTCCGCCAGCCCCGCCTCTTCCTGCGCCATGTGGGCCTGAAGCGCGTGTCTGCTGTCTGTGCCAGTGCTCCTGCCGGGTCCCCTCAGGTGTGTCGTTTCCGTCGCGCTTCCGCCCTCTCGGCCATGGGGGTCCCCAAGAGGAAGGCCTCGGGCGGCCAGGACGGCGCGGCTTCCTCCGCGGGTGCAGCCAAGCGCGCCCGCAAAGAAGAGCTCACGGGCGTGCGGTTCAAGGCTCAGCTGAAGGACCCGCAGGGCCCCGGGCCAGGTGAGTCCGGGGCGGCAGGCGCAGGGTCGGGATTGTTAATGTTTGAACATAACTTTTTTTTCAGGCTTGGAAGCGTTTGTGTCTGCTGCCAAGAAGCTACCACGAGAAGATGTGTATGATGTTGTGGAAGGGTATATAAAGATTTCTGTTGAGTGTGTCGAAATTTTCCAGCTCCTAAGTGGAGAGAAACGACCTGAAAGTGAAGTAAGTTGTTCCTTACATGGCTTGATGAAGAGGATTTCTAAGCGTTTCAATTCTGTCTTTGCAGACGATGTTAATATTTCAAGTTTTCGAGGCCATATTATTGCGGACAGCAAGTGATCTTTCACATTTCCATGTTGTGGGAACCAACATTGTGAAAAAGCTGATGAACAACCACATGAAGCTCATCTGTGAGTCCCTGTATGCCTCAGGTTACAGGTAGGCAGTCTGCCTTGGTGTGACAAAGGATGACGTGTCCGATTTCCTCTGGTTCCCTGTGCAGGTTGGCTCGCGCCTGCCTGAGCCTGATGACCGCCATGGTGACCCAGGGTCCGGAAGCTGCCAGGGACGTCTGCAGCCATTTTGATTTGAATAAAAAGACCCTGTACACCCTGGTGACCAAGAGGGATTCAAAGGTGAGGGGACCACAGTGTCTCGTGCCTTCCATCATGTGACATGTAGGTCTCCTTTGTCCTCTAGGGAGTGTACGACGTTCGGCAGGCCTACGTTCAGTTTGCTCTCTCCTTTTTAATTGCGGGTGATGACAGCACTATAGTGCAGGTGTTGGAAGTGAAAGGTAGGTGTACTCCCTTGTCCGTTAGGAAAGCCTGAATTTAATGCTTTGAAACTTTTACTTTCAGAATTTATTCCTTGCATTTTTAGCTCAGGGATAAAGGAAGATAGGATCTCTACCATCAATATTTTATTATCCACACTGAAAACAAAGGTATGTGCTTGGTGATCCGCGTTTCTGTTGTCTTTTTTAATAATTTGTTTTATTATTGTTTCAGGTAGTTCACAATAAAAATATCACAAAAACCCAGAAGGTGCGTTTCTTTACGGGGCAGTTATTGAACCACATAGCATCGCTGTACAACTGGAATGGGATTACCGATGTGAACCCAGAAAATGTCAAGGTGCAGACACTTTTTGGTTTTCGTTGACCTCGATTTTCATTGAATTTTTAAAAAATCTTCATAGGTTTCTGCCGAAGAAGCAGGGAAAACCATGGTGCGGGAGCTTGTTCATAACTTCCTGATGGATCTTTGCTGTTCACTCAAGCATGGAATTAATTTTTACGATGCATCTTTGGGTACCTTTGGCAGGTAAAGTATAACACTCTTGTGGACCCCAGGGTCTGACCTCTCCCCATGTGTCTTTCTCTAACAGAGGCGGAAACCTGACACTCTTGCACTTCTTGCTGGGTTTGAAAACTGCAGCTGATGATGATCTGGTGGCTGACCTTGTGGTAAACATCCTCAAAGTGTGCCCGGACTTACTGAACAAATACTTCAAGGAAGTAACGTTTTCCTTTATCCCACGAGCGAAGTCTACTTGGTTAAATAATATCAAACTACTAAACAAGGTAAAAAAACATGATATTTAAAAGTCTGTTAGCACCACCTAAATCTCTTTTTTGCTTTTCCTAGATCTATGAGGCTCAGCCGGAGATTTCCCGGGCATTTCAGACCAGAGAGTTTATACCCTTGCCTCGGCTCCTGGCAATGGTGATGGTGACCACCGTGCCCCTGGTGTGCAATAAGAGCATGTTCACCCAAGCATTAAACGTAAGGCCATGTGGTTGCCCCACTTCTGGAACACATGTGTGCATTTAACTCTTTTTCTTCCCAGTTGGACAGCACCTCAGTGAGGCACACAGCCTTATCCCTTATTTCTGTCATTTTGAAGAGGGCATTAAAAACTGTTGACCACTGCCTGAATAAAGAGGTGTGGCAGGAATCAGGCGTGTACACAGCTGTGATGATGGAAGAATTCGTGCAGCTCTTCAGAGAAGCCCTGAGCAAGGTAGGCTCTGATCTGGGTTTGGGCTTTCCTTCCAACTAATGTTCTGCTTCTTTTTCCCATTTAGATTTTGCCAGACCTGAACACTGTCGTGTGGGTCTGGCAGTCACTTAAAAAGCAAGAGACCAAACAGGATGACAAGAAAGGGCAGAAAAGGAGCGATGGGCCCCCGGCTGCCTGCGATGCTCACCAGTGCGGTAAGGTCTCAGGGGTGAGGGGGACCCTCTGCTCTTTTTCTTTCTTTTTCTTTTTTTTGTGCAGATGATGCAGAAACCATTCTTTTGAAAGCTGTTTTGCTCCAGGTCATATGCCTCTACCAGAAGGTGGTCCCCCACGTGGTCATGCAGTACAACTTTGACTTCAGCAAGCTCCTGAAAGGTGGGTTTCAAGGTCTTGCAGACAAGCCGCCACTTTTTTCAGCCTGCCTCTTTTTCACCCATAGGTGTCATCTCTGAGCAGGGCCTTCGAGAGGAGGTGCCTCCCATTCTGCAGCACCACATGCTGAAGGTGGCCCTGGAGCTGCCGGCCAGCAAGTTTCTGTGGTTAAAGGCACAGGTAGGAAGCAGAACTCCCAGTCTTCTGCCCTAACTAAAAATACGTAATATTGTTTAAACTCTAGGAAGGCCCAGATGCAGAAATTATTGGAGGTGAACGATCAGTATTTTACTTACTAATGAAAATGTTTGTGACCAGTAGCCATTTACAACTGAAGTCATTGACCAAACTTCTGATCATGAAGGTGAGCATTTTCTACCAGTTTCTAACTCTGAATGACTTTTTCACCGGTGCCTACTTCCTGGCAGATTCTGCGGGACACGGGGGTGTTTGAGCACACCTGGAAGGAGCTGGAGCTCTGGCTGGAGCATTTAGAGAACACCATGGAAGAGGACAAAGAGACTGTGATTCAGTTTCTGGAACGCGTAAGCACATATTTCCCACATAAAGGAACATGGAATGCTTTCTATTTGGCTCTTTAATGCCCAGATTTTATTGACATTGGTGGCGAATCCCTATTCATACACAGACAAAGCATCTGACTTTGTCCAAGAAGCAAGCATGCTGCAGGCCACTATGACGAAGCAAGAAGCCGATGACATGAGCATTCCCATCTCCCACATTGACGGTATGTTCCATTCTGTTCTGCGCTGCTCAGAGACATCAGCTGGATTCTCCTCTTTCTGTCTCAGATGTTCTCGACATGGTGGATGTCCTGGTGGAGGGCAGTGAAGGCTTGGATGAGGAAATAGGGTTCACGTTGAGTGAAGACATGATCCTGCTCACGTTCCCATTCAGTGCGGTAGTCCCTGCGGCCCTGGAAGCCAGGAATAAGTTGCTCCTTGGGACAGGCAATGAAGCAGGTACCTATGTATAGTCAGGATGTCTTGGCTGCCCTCTTCCCATATGCATCTCGTTCCTTTGCAGCGGAAAACGTTGTGACATATCTGACGGCAGTGCTGACTGACCTCCTCCACACCCAGAGGGACCCCCTGGCTCTGTGTCTCCTGCTCCAGGCATATGATAAGCTTGAGCCTCCATGCCTGGTGCCTTGCTGCCAGCAGCTCTCACGGTTTAACAGATACTACAGCCTCTGGATCCCGGAGCAAGCCCGAGAGGCCTGGGTGAGCTGCAGCCACAGCTGTGGTCACTGCTGTCTCTTCCCCGGCCTTTTGCTGTCTCCCTCAGCTGCTGCAGGCACAGGGCAGCCCCTCGCCCCCTGCCCTTCCCTTGGCCTCGTCCTTCACAGCCCTGCTGCAGGCAGCCTACGAGAGCCAAGCGCTTCGGGACGAGCACATCCAGGTGCAGCTGCAGGCCACCATGCCACACCTGTCCATGCAGCAGGTCCTGCTCGCGGCCAAGCAGGTGTTGCTCTACCTGCGGAGCACTGTGGAGAACTTCGGCCAGGTCAGCGTTGCCCCCATCCTCCACAGGCTTCACCCTGCTGAGGCTCGTGCTCTTGTCCTCACAGCTGGGCAGAAGTGTGGGCCCGCCCCTCCTGCAGCTCTTCCTGGATCTCCTCAGGCGCCTGGTTGTCCACTGTGAGCAGCTGGATGCCCAGAACCAGCAGAGATGCGAGGCCGCCCGGGCCGAAGCCGACCTCTTCCTGGACATGGAGTCCGTGGCCTCGCTGGAGTTGGCCAATGATCAGGTACCGCCACAGGTTGCCTGGTAGCCTATTCTTGTGACGTCTGTGCCTCGTCACTGCCTTTCAGACGCTGGAGGAGGTGCTTGTGGCCATCCTCAGGCACCCCACCCTGGAGGGCTGGTTCCTGGCCCTGGAGCAGCAGGCCCTCCCGCCGCACACGCTCAGCCCTGTCCTCGTGAAGCTCCTGGCCACCCACTTTAGTGCAGGGGTCCTTCAGCTGCTGGCAGCAAGTGCCCCGATCCTCCAGAACATTGGGCAGCTGGGCCTTCTGGCCAGGTACTCAGAGGCCATCACCCAGAGTGTGCTGAAGGAACTTCAGAACAGGAGGGCGGGCCCGGCCACATCACCACCAAAGACCCCGCCGCAGCTGGAGGCCCTGCAGGAGCTGCATCCATACATGGAGGGTGCCCAGCTCCGTGAGGTCACCCTGGCCTTGCTGAGCCTGCCTGAGACACACCTGGTGACCCAGCAACCCACGAAATCCCCCGGGAAGGAAAGACACCTGAATGCTCTTGGAAAGACCCTGGTGCAGCTGCTGACCTGCAGCCCCCAGGATCAGCTGCAGAGTGGTGAGCTCCTGTGGTCCTCCGAGTATGTGAGAGGCCTGGGGGCTCTGCTGCCCACGCTAGCAGTGGACGAGCTGGACACAGTGCTCCTCCACACTCTGCAGAGAGACCCTGTGCTGGCCCCCGCAGTCGGGGCTGATCTGCTTGACTACTGCCTGGCCCGGCGCACACAGGCGGCCCTCAGCATCGCTGCCCTGCTCCTCCAGGAGAGCTGCACCCACTTGCTGTGGTTCGAGCAGTGGTGCCTGCAGGCTGGCCCAGGGCTCGGCCTCCAGGGGGACCTGGACGACTTCCTTCCCCTCATCCATGTGTACCTCCAGTGCAGGACACGGAGCCACTTCACACGCCCAGCAGGAGGTAAGGGAAAGGCTAGCTTTGGGCAGCTGGGGGTGATGACTTCTCCTTTGTATCTCTGCCCTAGTGTCTTCCGCTGTCATTCCTGTCTTGAGGAAGACCCTGTGGAGGCAGCTACAGAGCAGGCTTCTTAGCACTGACAGTCCCCCAGCATCTGGGCTGTACCAGGAGATCCTGGCACAGCTGGTCCCGTTTGCACGAGCCAAGGATCTCAGTGTACTCATGGACCGCCTGCCCAGCTTGCTTCACACCCCAAGCAGTCACAAGAGGTATGAAGGCTCAGGTTGGTTGCAGGATGTTCTCTCTGTCTCTGACTCTCATCTCCTGCTGCAGGTGGATCGTGGCCGACTCCATTTCAGCAGCTCTGGAAGGGTCAGCAGAAGAGCTGTGTGCCTGGAGAAGGACCCTTTTGGAGTCCTGTGTGAAGTGGCTGATCGTGTCTTTCAGTGGTGGACAGCAAGATGATGATAATACTCAGAATCAGGAGAAGGAAATGCTGCTTAGATTAAATGCGTTGTTGGTAAGTGTCTTTTCTTAGAGATCCAGATTAAATCATGTGTTTTTCTTACTTATTTTATTCATAGCATGCACTTAATGAAGTTGATCCTGGTGACTGGCAGAAATTCGTGAAGAAGGGACTCAAGTAAGTTGATTTTATTTTCTTGGTGCCCTTCGAAGCTCTTTTCCCTTTGACTCTCGCCGCCTAGATTTCGGTACCAGGACCACACATTTTTAAAGATGCTCCTCACCGCCGTACAGCTCCTGTACAGCCCAGAAAGCTCCGTGCGCACGAAGCTCATCCAGCTCCCGGTGGTCTACGTGATGCTCATGCAGCACTCGCTGTTTCTGCCGACTCTACTGACGTCTGACGGAGAGGAGAGCCCGGACAGCCAAGTAAAAGGTGACCCCTCACCCCAGCCCTTCCATTCCGTAATGCCATGTGTTTCAGGGTTGTTTTCTTGCAGAAGCGCTGGTGGACCTGATGCTGACGGTGGTGGAGATGTGCCCCTCTGTCTGTGAGAGCAGCCACTTTGCAGTGCTTCTCGGGGCCTATGGCGCCACTCTCAGCGTCCTAGGTGAGGGTGTGAGGGCTGGGTAGTGTGAGCAGTCTTCCTAAACCGATCCTGCTTTGACTTGTAGATCAGAAGATTTTACTTCTGCTTCGAGCGTATGAGCAGAACAAGCTCAGCCTCATCAACTTCAGGTGAGTGTTGGGCTAGAGGTAGACTAGGCCTTTGACCAGTCTCTTTTCCCTTTTCTGGCTCTAGGGTGCTGCTGTGGGGCCCAGCGGCCGTGGAGCATCACAAGACGTGCCGGAGCCTGGGCAGGTCACTGTGGCAGCAGCCGAGTGTCGGGGACATCCTTCGCCTGCTGGACCGGGACCGGATGATGCAGACCATCCTGCACTTCCCCCAGAACCGGAGGCTGCTGCCCCCCGAGGTTGGGCTGCTGCTGTTCTGTCCCTACCCACCTCACACGTTTTTGTTGATTTTGGCTCTTTCAGGACACACAGGAGCTGATATTCAAAGACAAAAGCAGGGTGGATCTTGATGGCCTCTATGACCCCTGCTTTCTCCTTCAGCTCTTCAGTGAGCTGACCAGGCCAGGTAACTGCAGTCTTCTCTTGGGTCAGGGCTTGGTGTGTTTCATGCTGTATTTCATTTCCTGCAGAGTTTGTGGTGGATTGTCGAAAATTTTTGGATTCAAATGCTCTGGGCCTAACTGTCACAGCCCTCAGCAGCTATGACCCCCAGATGCGAGCCATAGCCTACCATGTCCTGGCGGCCTACTACTCGCACTTGGAGGGCGCACGGTTCCAAGAGCAGTCCCAGGTAAGTAGGAAGAGCGTACATCCTACTGTGGGCTTACATTTTCCTTTTCTGTTCTGTTTTCAAGCTACTTTACCTGTTGGATGTAGTCCGGAATGGGATTCGAACTCAGGACATGAGACTTACTTTTACCTTGGCTCTCTTCATTGCCAAAGCAGCCCTGCAGATTTTGAAACCAGGTACCACTGACATAATTAGGTTGAGGGGAAATTGCCATGACTGACTGACTGCCTGTGTTCTCAGAGGAGCACATGTACCTGAAGGTCAGCAACTTCCTGCTGTCGCATGAGTACTTGAACATGGACAAAGTGCCAGGCTTCTACCAGTTCTTCTACAGCTCCGACTTTGAGGTATGCTTCCAGAGTCCTCACGGCTTTCTGCATAACAACAGTTTTTTGTGTGCCTGGGTTATAGCAAAAAACAGAGCAGAAGTGGGTGTTTGGCGTTCTGCGGCAGGGGATCCGTGACAAGCAGTGCTACGAACTGTGTGCCCGGCGTGGCATCTTCCACATCATCCTGTCCTTCTTCCACAGCCCGCTGTGTGACGAGGCAGCACAGGTACATGGGTTCCGCAAGCTTATTTGAGAGCGCTGAAGAGTAACTTCTTGTTTGGGGTTTTCAGAATTGGATTCTGGAAATTCTACAGAATGCTGCCCAGGTTGCCAGATCTGCGTATGAAATCATACGAGACTATAGCCTTTTAACATGGATTTTACACATCCTTGAAAGCAAGTAAGTACCTTTTGCATGCGAGGTGCGCGTCAGGCGGATTGAAGGCTGTTGTGCTTGGTTTTAGGTTTCTGGAGACTCCGCTGCTGTCTAATGTGATCTCCTTGCTACACACACTGTGGGTGACCAACCTGGGGGACAAGGCAGTGGAGTGGGAGAGCCAGCGCCTTTGCCAGCCTAGCTCCCAGGAGCCTGCCAAGCGGCTTGCCCTGCACCTGGTCAATGAGTTCCTTTATGTTCTCATCGTGCTCATGAAGCACCTGAGGTGAGTCCTGCCCCCGCCAGGGGGGCCCTTCTTTGCTCAGTCTGTAACATTGACTCCCAAACAGGCCCACCTTGGCCCCCGTCCAGCTGACCAACTTCTTCGGGACACTTGACTCCGTGCTGAGGTACCGGGCCACTGTCATACAGGCCTTTAGGGACATGAACAGATTCACCGTAAATGAGACAGTGCTTTCCACCAAGGACGTCCTTGTCCTCTTGCACAAGTGGAGCCTCATTGAAAGAGACCTCAAGCTCCAGGAAGACCTGAGAGCAGCCATTGAGAAGGCCCAAGCCCGGGAGCTCATGAGTGAGTGTCAGAACCCAGGACTGGCCCAGAGTGTCTCATTACCTTCTCTTTGTGCATTTAACAGAAATGCTCAAGGATAAGAACAAGCCTGTCATGCCAGCCCGAGCCAAAGGCCCACGGGGCCGAAAGAGGAGGCCTGGGGAGGCAGAGGAGATGGCTGACCCTGAGCTGATGGCATCTACCTTGGAGACATGCAAGGGCCTCCTGAGGTCCATCTTGACTTACTGGAGACCAGTGATCCCTGGTCCTGACCCCACTCAGGAGCCTGTGGACTCAGCCAGCCCCGAGAGCGATGCGCCAGGCCCCGTATATGCTGCCGCTTCCCTGGCAGTCAGTTGGGTGCTGCGGTCGGTGGCCGAGCACCCGCTCAGCAGGGCAGAGGCTGCAGGACTCATTGGCTGGCTTAAGAGCCATATTTTGCCACACCCTGTGGTCGTGGCTGACCTCCTTAAGGACAGTGCCGTGAGGAGCAGCATATTCAGGCTGTATAGCCGGCTCTGTGGGGCTGAGGGGCTGGCAGGGCCTGTGCAGGAGGTGGCCTGCCTGTTCAATACGGTCATGCTGCAGCTGGTGGCTGCCCAGGGCCGGGCAGGGAGCCCCTTCCACCCGGCCATGGAAGCCCTCTCCCTGTCTTCTCTGAGTGAGAAGGATGAAGCCACACAAGGTAAGGCTGGTTCTTTTGTTGGAGGCTGAAGAATCCTAATGGCCTATCCCCTGCTCTTGTTCAGCCTCCGCAGCATTCCTAGTGTCTCTCTACATAAAGGACATCTGGCTGGGGGCTCAGCGGCCGGACACCCTCTTAACCCACGTCCGGATGGTGTGTGAGGCCGCAGATGATGCCCCGAGCAGTGAAGAGGAGGCCATCGTGGTGCTCTGCAAGGACGCCGCCAGCGCAGCCTCAGATGCTTGACTCCTGCCGGCCAGCACCTTGCACCCTGATGACCAGAGCCTCGAGCACAGCACCAGCTTCTAGAAGTTTGGTTGAGTCAAGGGTTTCCAGAGAAGGCATGGGAAACAACAGGTTCAGTACATTGGCTCAGTTCTTTGACAAGAAAAGTTGAGAGGACTTTATTGAACTGCCCAGTAAATGATAAACTCGGGCCTGTAGGTGCCCAGCATCAGAGTTGCAAGGAATGTGGGGACTTCTAGGCCATGAGGCCCATCCAGTGCCTCGTCAGGCCGCCCCTTCCTCTCTAGGGGCTTGGAGCTCATCACAGGAAATAGCTCGAGTTTGAGGCAGCACTTCTGAATGCAGAAGAGATTCATCTGTGTTAAAGCTGAAATGTCAAAAGGTATCAGATTTTTTTTATGAAAACGAAGAGAGATGTTTAAAGTTTATTTTTCAGCAGGTGAGGTGGCTCACGCCTATAATCCCAGCACTTTGGGAGGCCAAGGCGGGTGAATCACCTGAGGTCAGGAGTTCGAAACCAGCCTTCCCAACATGGTGAAACCCCATCTCTACTAAAAATACAAAAATTAGCCAGGCATGGTAGCGCACACCTGTAATTCCAGCTACTCGGGAGGCTAAGGCAGGGGAATCGCTTGAACCTGGGAGGTGGAGGCTACAGTGAGCTGAGATCGTGCCATTGCGCTCCAGCCTAGGTGACAGAGCAAGACTCCATCTCAAAAAAATAAAAAAATAAAGTTTGTTTTTCTATAAAAAGTCATAACAAAGTATTAGTATGACTTTTTGAATAAGTTAATTTCTGCCAGTGTTTAATTATTTTATTAAAGAAAAGGATGTTACACTGAATCCTTAAAGAATAAAAGTGATTTGACCTCTGCTTTGAGAAGACAGCCTGTAATTTTTAAAGCTATACTTCAAAGAGGGGATTTTGAATTTTATAAATGCTTGTTAATGTCTATTTTTGTAAGGTTTTTGTGTTTTCCTTTCATTGTTGTCAAGAGGCTATTTTTGCTCCACATAGGCCTGCATTTATTTTAAAGGTCAGAATTTTACTCTTAATGGTCATATATTAGTTGGGGTTGTAGCTGACAAAAGTCATGAAATTTCGTGGTTTTCACAGTTAAAATTTCCGTCTGTTCCTTTAAAACTCTCCTGCATGCCTGGGGCTCTTGGGATCTGCTCTGTGGCCTAGGATGTGGCTGTTTTATCTGCCGTATAATGTACATCGTGCTGACAATGCCTTGGTTTTGTCTGAAACATTTACACTTCTATTTTCCACCAGTGTTCTTTAGAATTGTTTCTGTTTTAGGTGACTTAAAGTTTTAACTAAAGCATGAGTAACGTTTGTTGGCATACAGTCCCTTCACCACAAATAATTGTCTTGCACTGTCTACAAAGCAAGGATCAGTTACCTCACTTGTCCCCTTCCCTACCCAAATAAACCTTACAACGCTATTCTTTGAGACTATCCTGAACTTGAAATCCCACGTTTAGATCCAAGCTGGACTCAGGCAAGCGCTGCTCCAACAAAGCGTTCTCTTCCTGGTTCCCCTTAATCTTTATCCACCTCTCCAAGGCCTATCTTTGGGGATTCCTTTGGTTATAGGCACCTCTGCTTGTTTATGCAGGGGGCATTGGCCGGAAGGACATTGGTCTGGGGAATATCCCTGAACCCCATGCCTCTGGGGGCACAGGGAGGGGCAGCGAGCAGGTGGGGTGGATTTCCACGGCTTCATCCCTGGCTCCAGGCCTAAGCTGCCTCCCAGGTTCTTAGGGCCCAGCAAGTCAATACATACTACGTCAGGTGGCGACAAATGCTCCAAAGCCGAGTTCCAGCTCAGTCAAGTGAGGACACATTTTCAGCACCTCACCTTCTTTTCTGCATCTCTGGAGCTCATCAGTCTTGCTTTTCTTTGTTCTCCCTTTTAAATCCACTGCCCTGACCTTGTTCGTGTATTTTCCAGTCACTTAGTGTGGAGGAAGGGAATCTCATCCCATGGAGAATAGATCGAACATGGTCTTCACCTGACTTAAAATATAAAATGCTAAATTAGAAATATCTTAAGTGGGGCGGGGGGCACAGTTATTTTAAAAATAAAACCTATCAACTCCCTCCTTGCCTGAAAGCTGTAGGGGACATATGGGTCTTCTGAGATTTGCTGTGTGATGCTGTCTCCTCTCCAGGGACAAGGCTGCTGGGCACTAGAGGACTAGATCTTTCAAGGGTCCCAGATCCACTGTCACATAAAGTCACATCCAGAAGACCTTTCCTGCCAGCTTCCAGGGCTCTTTGTGTTCTGTGACAGCATTTGGGCATAGATCCTGCTTACCCGGCCTGGCTGCTGACAGGCGTTGGCTGCCTGCCCTCCAGGGGAGACACTTTCTTGGGCTCTGTCTTTGAAAGGCTGTGGGGAGGTTGAAGGTGCAACTCAGGTCCCCAGACTGCAGTGAGCTGACCTGGCAGGGCAGATGCCATCACATCTGGGGGAGCCGGCGGGTGTTAGTGGAGCTTGGATGGGAACTTACCCAGCATCCTAACAAAGGTACAGAAGGACCAGGTGAACTCAGGGCTGATAACGCATTACACAGTAATGGTAAAGTGGCATAGTAAAGATTAGTAAGCAAACAGCTTTTCCTCTTGATTTGCATATATTTTATTTTCCTACTCTTCCCTGAGCAAATATAAGCAGTAAGCAAGCAGGCTAGGTGTGCTCAATAAACTCAGCAACACCTGGGATGACCTCTGCACTCGAGGGGCCACTGCAATCTTTGTCAAAGGCATAGGATGCTCCTGCTCTAGTTGCACTTGACCTAGGTGCCCTTTCTGCTACATGCAAATGGCCTCTAAGAAGAACGAGGAACGTATGTGTCCAGGTTGGCTTGATTTCACCAGTTCACTCAGCTATGGCCACGATTTACTGACATCAGCTCTGCAATTGAGAGGTCCTGTCTCCAGGGGGAGGCTCGCTGGGCTTGCTCCTGACGAGGGGACCCCCATTGAGGGTCAGTTCCCAGAGGAGAGTGGGGTGGGTCTGGAAACCCCCGAGGGGCAAGGTGGAGGAGCTCTCCTGTCGTAGCGGCTGGTCAGGGCCAGTTCTGCTCCCTGGCTCCACTGAGCTCGCCTGAGCCTGTGAGGTTGCCAGGGGTTCCCTGTGGCACGGCAGGCACTTCTGGATGCAGAGGTGGAGGTTGAGGCCGTGACTCCAGGGGCATGTTTGGTGGTGCTTGGGGCTGTTCCTGTGAACAGAGCAGAGTGGGAGGCAGGCATCATAGTTGCTGCAGAACAGTCCATACTGTGGGGCTGGGGGGTTTCCTGCCACACCTGCCATCTGCCCGGACCCCATAGGGAAGGCCACACAGGCAAATTCCTGAGAAGGGTCAGCCAGCTCACAAAGGTGGCCATTCTAGAGAAATCTCAGAGGAGAGGAAGTGCTTTGTCAGGAACTAGGCCTCAGGTCTTTCCCTGGAGGCCACTTCTTCCTACATTGATTTAGGATGGGGGGGGTGGGGGGTGGAGGGGAGCAGGTTGACCTCCCATCCAGCGCTGTATCTGAGTGTAGTTCATTTTATATCCATAGCCCAAGCCAACTTGTATCTTGGTGATATGGTTTGGCTGCGTCACGACACAAATCTCACCTTGAATTGTAATAATCCCCACGTGTCGTGGGAAGGACCCAGTGGGAGGTAATTGAATCATGGGGGCGGGTCTTCCCATGCTGTTCTCGTGATAGTAAGTCTCATGAGATCTGATGGTTTTATAAAGGGGAGTTTCCCTGCACATGCCCTTTTGCCTGTGTCATGTAAGATGTGGCTTTGCTCTTCCTTTGCCTTCTGCCATGACTGTGAAGCCTCCCCCGCCATGTGAAACTGTGAGTCCATTAAACCTCTTTCCTTTATAAATTATCCAGCCTCGGATATGTCTTTCTTAGCAGCCG